TAGTCTAACCCCCGAGAAAGGCCTGTGTGGGCAACGCCCCCGCAGTTGACCTATCAGCACTATCGCCACGCCCACCAGCCAGAGTCCTGTCCTCTCAGAGGCTCCCTATACTTATCGATGGCCCCGCCCCCTCTGGATCTCTTACTCTAGCCCCGCCTGCTTCATTACTCCCTCCCCTTCCGCTCCCACACACCGTCCCCGCCCCATCTGTCCATCTCTTTCTAGCTCCGCCCCCGCGCTCCCAAGCACGGATTCCTCCCCCTTCCTCCTAAAGCGCGCCTCGCCTCGACCGCTTGGCCACGCCCCCTCTCCCTGACTCTGCTGGCCGCCCAGCCCGCGACCCTCTACCTGGTATTCGGTCTCGAGGCTTGCGTTGGCCGGCGCGGACTGGTAGAAACACTGCTTCCTCCCCGCCGGCAACAGGAACGTGAACTCACCGTCCTGGATTGGCGGGGGCCCCGCCCCTCCCACCTCCACTGGTGGCATTAGTAGCCACAAGGCCAGGGCTAGGGCCGCGCCGGCCGCCATCATCCGGGTCACCCTCTGGTCTGCAAAGGGGTCGCGGCTCCTTTAAGCGCTAGCCCTGCCCCGGTGCTACTCGGCGGAGCTCATTGGCAGTGGCTTCTGTATGTTGTCCGTAACCAGAGGTGCCAGGAGTGAAGGACCCCCCCACTAGAGGGCAGGCGGCCCGAATGAATGCCTGATGTGCCCAGAAACACTCAACCGTCTGGGAATATTTTTCTCAAAGGCTTCGGCTCTCTTCTCGGCCGCTGGTGGAGGAAAATTACAAAAATAAGTGCCATGATGGCGCATCTTTTGTAGGCAGTAGCTAAGACAACTAAAGTTACAGGCGGCAGGGTCCTTTTTAGTCACCTCCACGTGGTTTTCCCAGAGTGCGCCGCGCGTGACAACCTTTGGCGGGACCGACGTGGTGGAGTGGACCCAAAAATAGCGTCTAGGCGTGGCCCTGTACGCGACCCGTAGGGCTCGCCTATAAAAGGGCTGGGGCGGGGCGGAGATACCTGTGGCGTCGTGTTTTGCTTGCTCTGTGAGCGTGGTCCAGGTTCGACGCCTTTTGCGCCTTAGAGGCATCAGCGTATCAGTTTCCTCGTAAGTCGGGAGTGATGGAACGACCACCCTGTAGTGCGGCTGTGAGAATTGAGATGAGGCTTGGTTCATATTGAGTGCTCAGCTTTCCTGGCTTATAGACAGTGGAGGGGCGTGGCCCCACCATGCACCCCAAGGGTCTCAGACTCAAGGGCCAGCAGGTAAATAGAGCCATTACAGTAGCCTCGGGTCACTGGTTCTCCTTTCCCCGATCTGGCCTCACAGGAGGAGTTGGCGGGGAGCCTTGGGCCCCTCTGGCCTCAGCCGGATTTCCCAGCCAAACGCAGAGAGAGATGCCCTGGACCATCTTGCTCTTTGCAGCTGGTGAGTCTGAAGCCCCCCTCTCAGATCCCCCACGCACCCACCCACCTTACCCTCTGCATTGCAGGCTCCTTGGCGATCCCAGCACCATCCATCCGGCTGGTGCCCCCGTACCCAAGCAGCCAAGAGGACCCCATCCACATCGCATGCATGGCCCCTGGGAACTTCCCGGGGGCGAATTTCACACTGTATCGAGGGGGGCAGGTGGTCCAGCTCCTGCAGGCCCCCACGGACCAGCGCGGGGTGACATTTAACCTGAGCGGCGGCAGCAGCAAGGCTCCAGGGGGACCCTTCCACTGCCAGTATGGAGTGTTAGGTGAGCTCAACCAGTCCCAGCTGTCAGACCTCAGCGAGCCCGTGAACGTCTCCTTCCCAGGTAAGGCCCTTCTATGGGATCTCACTGCCGGGCCTGCCCACTCTCTTTTCTGATTTTCCTCCAGTGCCCACTTGGATCTTGGTGCTCTCCCTGAGCCTGGCTGGTGCCCTCTTCCTCCTTGCTGGGCTGGTGGCTGTTGCCCTGGTGGTCAGAAAAGGTAACAGCACGCAAAGCCTGGCACACAAGTTGTCTAACACATGCTCATTTCTTTTTTGTTCCAGTTAAACTCAGAAATTTACAGAAGAAAAGGTGAGATCATCCCTGGAGACCCACAGAGGGTGTCCCTGTCACTTTCTCCTGAATTCCTTTGCAGAGATCGAGAATCCTGCTGGGCCCAGATTAACTTCGACAGCACAGGTCTGTGCCTCCACACTCCTGACTCCAGTGGGAATCCTGGGTTTTCTTTCTCTTTCTGTTTCAGACATGTCCTTCGATAACTCCCTGTTTACCGTCTCCGCGGTGAGTGGTTCTTTTTCTTGGAACCGGTTTTCCCACTTCTGTGTTTCTTCTTACATGGACAAAGAAAACGATGCCAGAAGAAGACCCGGCCACCTTGGATGATCACTCAGGCACCACTGCCACCCCCAGCAACTCCAGGACCCGGAAGAGGCCCACTTCCACGTCCTCCTCGCCTGAGACCCCCGAATTCAGCACTTTCCGGGCCTGCCAGTGAGGCTGAGGACTGGGGGACCCCTCTGTCTCCAGGCATTCGGGGGCCTGAGGTCCCTCCAGCTACTTCTGGGGGGGCTCTGTCAGCCACTTTCTCAGGGAATTGGACAGAGGAAAGGAAGGGGAACCCTGGCCTTGGGATTTTCATCACAGAGGAGTGGGAGAGGGGACACAGGCATGGGCCTGGCACTATACAGACAACAGGAAGTTCCCCTCTCGACCTTCGGCTCCTCAGGACCACCAGAGAAGGAGATGTCAGGACCCCTTCTTGTCCCCCAGCTGGGCCATAAGACGTCCCAGGTCTCTGCACACCCGTGGAATTCCTCCCTTCCCCAGTGGGTTTTTGAGCATAGGGTGCCCTTGGGTGTGTTGTGTGTCTGCCTGCTGGCTTGCTTAAGTTATTAATTATAACACGGGTCAAGGTGTTCCCAGGCCTCTATGGAGTGGAATCCTTCAAGC